TGTGTTCTATGGGCTATTTCTAAGTTCTTTACATGAAATTACATCAATTCGTCTTGACAAGCACTATGATTGTCCCCATGAGATAAAGGAGGAAACTTGGCATAGAGAGGTAAAGTCATTTGCTCGAGGTCGCATAGCTAGTGAGTCATGGAAGCTGGACCTGGGTTCAGGCTCAGCGGCTCAAGAGTGCACGTCTTGAACCTCAACACCAACACCCCTGGCAGTGGCTACAGAAGAGAGTCTGAGGATGAGAGGGGCAGACACAGGACTTTGGGGGCAGGGTTGGTTTTGGGAGCAGGAGTGTTGCAGGGCATAGAGAGTGTGGTGGTGTTCTGAGGTGGCTGAGAACAAGATCAAAGCCAGGAGCAGAAGATGGTAACCAAGGTCCCTCTGCCGTGAGTTGCAGAACCCGGCCTGGCAGGGCAAGGCAGGGGATGTAGATCAGCCTTCCAGCCTCCACAGGAAAATGGGGAGATAACCCAGCATTTCCAGTGCCCGGGGAGGCAGGAGGGTGGGAGACAGTGAATGGCAGCCCTCCTGGCAGTCAGGTTTTGTGAAAGTCGCAGAGAAAGTACAAGGGGCAGGGAGGGATGGAGGACTTAGGAAAGGGAAGGTCAGACACAAATGTGCACAGGGAGGATTGCAAAGCACGACAGCCCAGTGGGGCTGAGAAGGAGCCTTCAGGACACAGCGGACCAAGAGATATCATTTTGGTCCCCTGATGGGTGAGACTCCAGCAAATAACTTTTTCCTTTCTTTGTGGCAAAGGCCAAGAGAGGTGGCTGCTCCTGCCTTAGCTGAGGAATTGAGTATCTGATCTCCGTCTCAGGCCAACCTAAGACCCCCCCTGCCCCAGCCCCACCTCCCACCCCCTGCCTAATCCTTCAGATGAGAAAGTTCTGTTTCCTCCTTCCTTTGCGCAGGACCAACCCTGGCCAAAGAATCTTCCCCCTCCTCCTTCTTTCCCTCCCACCTCTCTTCCCTCCTTCCCTCCCCCTTCCCAGCCTGGCCATGAATAAAGCTCATAACGCTACCTGCCGAGCAAGCCGAGTGGAGGGAGGCAAAGGCCAGGCTGAGGATCAGGGTGGCCCGGGTGGCAGCGGGGAGGCGCTGCATGCTGGAGGCTGTGCTGAGTGCCCGGTGCAGGTGAGCCGGTCCTGCGGAGTTGTGCCGAGTGCCTGCTGCAGGTGAGTCGACTCCCACCTGCAGGAGCTGGAAATTCTCTTTATGATAAAACTTCATTTTCCTAAGTCTCATTTCCAGTTCCTCCATGACGTGGCAAGTGAAGACAGGAATGAAAGGAATGTAAAGCAGCTTTTCTCTGAAGAGAAGAAGAGAGAGAGACACAGCCAAGGTACGCTGAGGTGGAGAAGAGGGAAGCTGGAGAATATTAATATCTTTTTCTTTTTCTCCTGTAGACCGAGGCTGGGCCAAGATGGTGTCTGTGTTTCGAAGCGAGGAGATGTGTTTGTCACAACTGTTTCTCCAGGTGGAAGCTGCATATTGCTGTGTGGCTGAGCTCGGAGAGCTCGGATTGGTTCAGTTCAAAGATGTAGGTACTGAGTTCTTTGGAGATAAGAGGAATAACATGTATCTTGTGATTTTCGCCCCCATAGTTAAATATGAATGTGAACAGCTTTCAAAGGAAATTTGTGAATGAAGTCAGAAGGTGTGAATCACTGGAGAGAATCCTCCGTAAGCCAATTTTTTTTTTTTTTTTCTTACTGCTTGGGGTTTCTGGTGGGTTTTCATTCTTCAGGTTTTCTGGAAGACGAGATGCAAAATGAGATTGTAGTTCAGTTGCTCGAGAAAAGCCCACTGACCCCGCTCCCACGGGAAATGATTACCCTGGAGGTAAGTTCTCCACTTTGCTGGCCTCCCCAGGTGTTGGCTTACCTTCTTTTTCCTTCCTGCATAGACTGTTCTAGAAAAACTGGAAGGAGAGTTACAGGAAGCCAACCAGAACCAGCAGGCCTTGAAACAAAGCTTCCTAGAACTGACAGAACTGAAATACCTCCTGAAGAAAACCCAAGACTTCTTTGAGGTGGTCACGTGGGGATGAGTTACTAAAGGGCCTTAAATGAAAATCATAGTGCTTTGACTTTCAGACGGAAACCAATTTAGCTGATGATTTCTTTACTGAGGACACTTCTGGCCTCCTGGAGTTGAAAGCAGTGCCTGCATATATGACCGGAAAGTTGGGGTTAGTGTAATTCTTGTGTGTAGATGGGTCCCCTTAAGGAATGTCTTCCCTTCTGGCTGCCTAGGTTCATAGCCGGTGTGATCAACAGGGAGAGGATGGCTTCCTTTGAGCGGTTACTGTGGCGAATCTGCCGAGGAAACGTGTACTTGAAGTTCAGTGAGATGGACGCCCCTCTGGAGGATCCTGTGACGGTGGGAACCTTGGGCTGCAAAAACTTTCTCTGCCCTTTTTTTTTAACTTATTCTGATTTTCCAGAAAGAAGAAATTCAGAAGAACATATTCATCATATTTTACCAAGGAGAGCAGCTCAGGCAGAAAATCAAGAAGATCTGTGATGGGTAAGAGGGAGTGAATGGCTCTTTCTTCAGTGCACCTGTTTCCTTTGGAATATATTAAACACAGGTTTCGAGCCACTGTCTACCCTTGCCCAGAGCCTGCGGTGGAGCGCAGAGAGATGTTGGAGAGCGTCAATGTGAGGCTGGAAGATTTAATCACCGTGAGTGAGGGGTTTGGGCGCATGGTCTGATGCTCTGTTTTCCTGTGTGTTGTTTTTTGTATAGGTCATAACACAAACAGAGTCTCACCGCCAGCGCCTGCTGCAGGAAGCCGCTGCCAACTGGCACTCCTGGCTCATCAAGGTGCAGAAGATGAAAGCTGTCTACCACATCCTGAACATGTGCAACATCGACGTCACCCAGCAGTGTGTCATCGCCGAGATCTGGTTCCCGGTGGCAGATGCCACACGTATCAAGAGGGCACTGGAGCAAGGCATGGTGCGTGGCAGGTGGAGCCAGGAGGGGTCCGATACATCTTTGTCGCTTTTTTTTTTTTTTCCAGGAACTAAGTGGCTCCTCCATGGCCCCCATCATGACCACAGTGCAATCTAAAACAGCCCCTCCCACATTTAACAGGACCAATAAATTCACAGCTGGCTTCCAGAATATTGTTGATGCCTATGGTGTCGGCAGCTACCGGGAGATAAACCCAGGTAAAGATCTGATGAACTGCACGACTGGGTAGGGCCTCAGGCGTTGTGTGTCTCCCCTCCGCAGCCCCCTACACCATCATCACTTTCCCCTTCCTGTTCGCTGTGATGTTTGGAGACTGTGGTCATGGAACCGTGATGCTCCTGGCTGCACTTTGGATGATTCTGAATGAGAGACGCTTGCTCTCCCAGAAGACAGACAATGAGGTGAGTGTCCATTGACCGTCTTGCCCTGATTCGACAATCATCCTCTCTGTCTCTCTGAGGCCAGATTTGGAACACCTTCTTCCACGGGCGCTATCTGATCCTACTTATGGGCATCTTCTCCATCTACACGGGTTTGATCTACAATGACTGCTTCTCCAAGTCCTTGAACATCTTTGGCTCTTCTTGGAGTGTCCAACCCATGTTCAGAAACGGCACATGGAAGTGAGTTGACAGACAGAGATGGTGTAGTCGCTTTGTTTGTTTTTCTCCTTTTCTCCCTCTAAAGTACTCATGTAATGGAGGAAAGTCTATATCTGCAGCTGGACCCAGCCATACCAGGAGTGTATTTTGGAAATCCATACCCGTTTGGGATTGATCCGGTAATAATGTCTTCTTGGGTTAAATATTTCTTTCACTTGGTTTTTTGTCCCATTTCCCATCCAGATTTGGAACTTGGCTTCAAACAAACTCACATTTCTGAACTCGTATAAAATGAAGATGTCGGTGATCCTGGGAATTGTCCAGATGGTTTTCGGTGTCATCCTCAGCCTTTTCAATCACATGTAAGTTTCTTGATGCACTCTCTGCCTGCTCTATCTTGTGTATGTGTGTGTCTTCCACCCCCAGATACTTCAGAAGAACTCTCAACATCATTCTGCAATTTATCCCTGAGATGATTTTTATCCTGTGTCTGTTTGGATACCTGGTTTTCATGATCATTTTCAAATGGTGCTGCTTTGACGTCCATGTATCTCAGCACGCCCCCAGCATCCTCATCCACTTCATCAACATGTTTCTGTTTAACTACAGTGACTCTTCCAACGCACCCCTCTACAAACATCAGGTATTTCTGCTATTTTTTTTTTTTTACTCTTCAATGATGAGATCTCGCCATTTTGGTCTTGCAGCAAGAAGTCCAAAGTTTCTTTGTGGTTATGGCTTTGATTTCTGTGCCGTGGATGCTTCTGATTAAGCCGTTTATTCTTAGAGCCAGTCATCGGAAATCCCAGGTAAGGGCTGTTTGTTTCAGTTCACCCTACTTAGCGCATTCCTCATTTCCCTGCTTGTTGTCAGCTGCAGGCATCCAGGATCCAAGAAGATGCCACTGAGAACATTGAAGGTGATAGCTCCAGCCCTTCTAGCCGTTCTGGCCAGAGGACTTCTGCAGATACCCACGGGGCTCTGGACGACCATGGAGAAGAGGTATCTGGGACGAGAGCCCCTGAGGAAGACTCAATGAAGTAAAATAAACAATTCCGTCTTTCAGTTCAACTTTGGAGACGTCTTTGTCCACCAAGCCATCCACACCATCGAGTACTGCCTGGGCTGCATTTCAAACACAGCCTCCTACCTGCGGCTCTGGGCCCTCAGCCTGGCTCATGCACGTGAGTGAGCAGCCCATCGGGGGGACAGTCAGAGATAATCCCAGTGGTTTCTCGTACCTTGCAGAACTGTCTGAAGTGCTCTGGACTATGGTGATGAACAGCGGCCTTCAGACGCGAGGCTGGGGAGGAATCGTCGGGGTTTTTATTATTTTTGCCGTATTTGCTGTCCTGACAGTAGCCATCCTTCTGATCATGGAGGGCCTCTCTGCTTTCCTGCACGCCCTGCGACTGCACTGGTAAGGATGGTTGTCCCCTGGAAGCTCAATGTTTTCTTACCCCACGGCCTCCCCTCAACAACAGGGTTGAGTTCCAGAACAAGTTCTATGTCGGGGATGGTTACAAGTTTTCTCCATTCTCCTTTAAACACATCCTGGATGGCACAGCCGAGGAGTAGGCTGAGGGCTGCACCTCCCACGGTGGTCACCATGCCAATGAAGGAAGTTCAGTCTTGTCTTTGATATCAGCCCCTGCAAGGCGCTCAATGGGAAGGTTGTTCTTGGCTCACCTGAAGCATGAAACTGTGTATTATTTGGACGTCAGCCTGTGGATTTGATACGACTTAACCACGTCAGAGGAAGGACTTTGGCAAGTGATATTGTCTTCATGTGGGGTATTAATTCTCAAATAATAAAGTAATTGACAAATGAGGGGAGAATGCTAAACAGATGTCTTCTTGCAATATTTTAAATATTGTATTTGAGAAAATAAACATCTGAGTCATTCACTTTTTCCTTAAGATGTCTTTATTCGGCCAGG